TCAAGCAGTCCTCCCACCTCAGCCTCCCAAGTAGCTGTGACTGCAGGCCTGTGTCACCATACCTGGCTGATTTTTTTTTTTTTTTGAGATGGAGTCTCACACTGTCACCCAGGCTGGAGTGACACCCATGGTGGCGCAATCTCTGCTCACTGCAACCTCCACCTCCCGGGTTCAAGCGATTCTCCTCCCTCAGCCTCCTGAGTAGCTGGGATTACAGGCGCCCGCCACCATGCCCAGCTAATTTTTTGTATTTTTAGTAGAGACAGCGTTTCACCATGTTGGCCAGGCTGGTCTCGAACTCCTGACCTTGTGACTTGCCTGCCTCAGTGTCCCAAAGTGCTGGGATTACAGGTGTGAGCCACCACGCCAGGCTGTTTTTTTTTTTTTTTTTTTTTTTTTTTTTTAAGAGAAAAGGTCTTGCTGTGTTGCCCAGGCTGGTCTAAAAATGCTGGCCTCAAGCGATCTTCCTGCCTCAGCCTCCCAAAGTGCTGAGATTACAGGCATGAGCCATCTCACCTGGCTAAAATGTTATTTTATACAAGTATTATATTTCTTGTTAGAGTAATCTGAGCGCTTAATTGACATATTTGGAATTAATCAGAAAGGCTAATAGTTATATAAATATATTGGATTGTTTGTGTGAGACTAATTCTTGGTAAATGAACATGAACTACAAGAAATGGTCGACATTAGTGCTGATAAATTCTGAATCTTTACATGAAGAATATGTGTCACAGCTGAGTGCAGTGGCTCACACCTGTAATCCCAACACTTTGAGAAGCCAAGACAGGCAAATCACCAGAGGTCAGGAGTTGAAGACCAGTCTTGCCAACATGGTGAAGCCCTGTCTCTACTAAAAAAAAAAAAAAAAAAAAGCCGGGCGTGGTGGCGGGCGCCTGTAATCCCAGCTACTCGGGAGGCTGAGGCAGGAGAATCACTTGAATTTGGGAGAAGATTGCAGTGAGCCGAGATCACGCCACTGCGCTCCATCCTGGGCGATATAGTGAGACTCTGTCTCAAAAAAAAAAAAAGAATATGTGTCAGAAGAGAGAAAGGGAGGTATGGCCTTAATGCTATTTTAATTTATAAGATAGAGGCCTGGTATTCTTGGATTCTGGAGCCTATCAAGACATTTCAAGGTATAGGTTTGAATTGAAAAAGTATGGAAAGATAAGATGAGCTTTCAAGAGGGATGCTGATCATAAGTCTTTAGGGTTTATTGTCTCTGTGACTATGGTCAGACCAGCTTCACTGTGGAACTGGAACTTAAGAATGAAAAAGGCAGCATGCTTTCCAACTGCCTGACTGCTTGTTGGCCTCACCGGTGGGAGCTCCAGCATCTCCTTTGCTCGAAATGGACCCCAACTGCTCCTGTGCCACTGGTGGCTCCTGCATGTGCGCCGGCTCCTGCAAGTGCAAAGAGTGCAAATGCACCTCCTGCAAGAAGAGCTGCTGCTCCTGCTGCCCCGTGGGCTGTGCCAAGTGTGCCCAGGGCTGCATCTGCAAAGGGGCGTTGGAGAAGTGCAACTGCTATGCCTGACGTGGGGACAGCTCTGCTCCCAGATGTAAATAGAGTAACCTGCACAAACCTGGATTTTTTAAAAAATACAACACTGAGCCATTTGCTTCATTTCTTTTTATATTAAATATGTTAATGA